TTACAGGCTAGCTGAGGTTAAATTCAACCAATATTCCTACCACGTACAGCTTAGATAGTCTTGAAGCCCAAAATACTTAAAAGTTCCAAAGAAAACAAGTTGATCCTTACTAAATACACTAATGTTCAAGCCAACGTGGGCGCGGTGGCTCACGTCTGTAATCCCAGCACTTTAGGAGGCCGAGGCGGATCATCTGAGGCCAGGAGTTCGAGACCAGCCAGGCCAACATGATGAAACCCCGTCTCTACTGAAAATACAGAAAGTAGCCGGGTGTGGTGGCGGGCGCCTGTAGTCCCAACTACTGGGAAAGCTGAGGCACGAGAATGGCTTAAGCCTGAGAGGCGGAGGTTGCAGTGAGCTGAGATCGCGCCACTGCACTCCAGCCTGGGCGACAGAGCGAGACTTCGTCTCAAAAAAATAAATAAAATAATAATTGATGAGTTGTGCGCTTACAGAACCAAGAAGAGGTTTCGTGAGAAATAACAACACAGAAGGTAAACCGACATGGATGGAGGAAAAGGGCACATCATTAGCAATACTCGATGACATCACAACCCAGTGGCCTATTCCCCGAGGCCTCTAAAGTTCTCAACGAAAAAAGACTTTCAAAGGAAAAGCTTAAAAAAAAAATGTTCCCCACAAAAACAGACTAAGATGAAAGTCGGGCCCTCAGACCACGAGCTCCGGAAGAACAGGCAGTTGTCGCGGAGACAGCAAATGCAGCATCTACCTGTCCTACATGGCCCTGCGCTACGAGACTGCTCGGAAGGAAAGAGAGGAATAACCAACTTAACCCTGCTTCGAGGTGGTTTGGAGAGGAAGAGGAAAGCTGTGTCTTTCTGCAATATCGTGAGGGAAGCCGAGGCCCTGAATCATCAAAGAGAAGGAGAAGAGGACTAGGCGGCTGCAGGTAAACCAAGGTAGGGCGAGGAGGAGGACCCGGAATTCCTCTACGCGAGCGCGTTCTCTGCTCCCCTCCTCGCGTCTCCGCCCCGGCCACGCCCACCACGGCACGGGCGCGCGCACGCCGCCTTCGCCGCTGGCTCCGTCTGTTGGGGGGCGAACACGCCGCGGTCCTCGTCGTGGTGAGCGCAGCCACTCAGGCTGGTCCTGGGGGTGGGGCTGTAGGGGAAAGTGCTAAAGCCGCTGAGGTAAGAGGCCGAGGGGTCGAGGGCCCTCGGGACACTTTTTTCTGTTTTCAAAAAACATGGCCAGGTGCAGTGGCTCACGCCTGTAATCCCAGCACTTTGGGAGGCCAAGGCAGGTGGATCACCTGAGGTCGGGAGTTCAAGACCAGCCTGACCAACATGGAGAAACCCCATCTCTACTAGAAATACAAAATTAGCCAGGCATGGTGGTGCATGCCTGTAATCCCAGCTACTCGGGAGGCTGAAGCAGGAGAATCGCTTAAATCCGGGAGGCAGAGGTTGCTGTGAGCCGAGATCGCGCCATTTCCAGCCTGGGCAACAAGAGGGAAACTCCGTCTCAAAAAAAAAAAAAAAAAAGAAGAGAAAAGAAAACATAAGTTTCAGCCAGGCATGGTGGGTCACACCTGTAATCCCAACACTTTGGGACTTGCCAATTGCTGTTTTTCTTTCTCTGTAGTGAAGTAAGAACTCTGCTAGAGAGGAAATGGCTGCTTCATCATCATCCTCCTCAGCTGGTGGGGTCAGTGGAAGTTCTGTCACTGGATCTGGTTTCAGTGTCTCAGACCTTGCCCCACCACGGAAAGCCCTTTTCACCTACCCCAAAGGAGCTGGAGAGATGTTAGAAGGTGATCTCATGCTGCTTTCTGAATAATTGGATCAGATTAAAACCTTTTCTCCTTTTGTTTGTAGATGGCTCTGAGAGATTCCTCTGCGAATCTGTTTTTAGCTATCAAGTGGCATCCACGCTTAAACAGGTGAAACATGGTAAGCACATGAGTGTTGCGTACTTGACTGTGTTGCATAATATTCTTTCCTTGACTCCTTACAGATCAGCAAGTTGCTCGGATGGAAAAACTAGCTGGTTTGGTAGAAGAGCTGGAGGCTGACGAGTGGCGGTTTAAGCCCATCGAGCAGCTGCTGGGATTCACCCCCTCTTCAGGTTGATACTGCCTGGATGGTCACCTCTGGTGCGCAGCAAGTGCAAAGCCAGTGGGGGACTTTCTCACAGCTTACATAGCCATCCAGAGATCCACAGCTACGTCACTGAATTGTTAATGCACATTTGTACTTGGTTTCTCTGTATCTATTCACAGGCAACAAATACTTATATGTGTGATCTTTCAGGGAATGTTTTGTTTATTTGTTTTTAAAAGTATTGGGAATCAGATTAAGACAATCAGTTTCAGAGAACCAGGAGGTTTGGGGTTAAGAGATACTCAAAAATTTTCACAAGCCAAGTAGGGCATATATCAGATTTGGCCAACTGAATGGCGTCTGTCCTGTCATCCATATGGTGCCTGGAAATATTTACCAGTCAAGGTCAAGGTCAGCATCTGTGGTTAAAAATATAGCATTCTGACCTAAAAAAGTTATTTTGCAGATGAATGTGTTTTCAACTCAGGACCTATCCAAATGAGGAATTTTTAAATATTCTTTTTTTTTTCCTATTTTTAGACATCAATTCTATAGATTCTGACTTTTTCTAACCTCTTATAGACATGCCAAATGCTGGCAAAAAGAAGTGCTTTTTGGATATGGCAGCACTTGTAAAAATAAAGCAGTAAGCAAAATCCTTTTAAACACAGAAATCCTGAGTTCTTCTCATTGGTGGACTCAAGCAATTCTGTAGCAAATAAATCCTTTGAAAGAGCTCCAAATTGGTGGCATTATCCTTTCAAAATCTCAGGGATTTGGGATGAAGTGAAGAGGTCAAATTACTTTTTAGAAGAAGGGAATCTAAAAACCATCTCTCCTAAACAAATGGTAGACTGGCTTTACTTAAGGGATATTTGTCTTTATAGGAGTACATAAATTTATCTTAATGATATTTAAGTAGTTTTTTTTTTTTTTTGAGACGAAGTTTTGCTCTTGTTGCCCAGGCTGTATCGCAATGGCGCGATCTCTGCTCACTGCAACATCCACCTCCCAGGTTCAAGCAATTCTCCTGCCTCAGCCTCCCAAGTAGCTGGGATTACAGGCACCCGCCACCACACCCAGCTAATTTTTTGTATATTTAGTAGAGACGGGGTTTCACCATGTTGACCAGGCTAGTCTCGAACTTCTGACCTCAGGTGATCCACCTGCCTCAGCCTCCCAAATTGCTGGGATTACAGGCGTGAGCCACCTTGCCCAGCCAATTTTTTTTTAAAGAGACATGGTCTTGCTATGTTGCCCAGGTTGGTCTTGAACTCCTGGCCTCAAGAGATCCCCCCAACCTTGGCCTCCAAAGTGCTGGGATTACAGGCATGAGCCACCGCGCCTGGCCTCAAGTAAGTTTTTATACCATGATAGGGGAAAACCTGGAAGGCTAAGAGATGTGCTGTTTTCCTTCATGGGACCCCACTTTCCACAGTAAACAACTGGTATAATCATTTATTACGTTGTATGCAAATTTTGCCTTAGACAACATTTGTCTGGTTCCTTATTAATAACTTGCATCTGATCTGCTTAGAGTTGCTTAATTATAAGTAAATATAATCCCAGTAGCATTTAGCCTTAATCTCAAGAGTTCAAAATGTTTAACACATTCTACCTGACGGGAGGTGGTGACCTCATTCAGTCGGTTAAGAGCCTGAGCCCTGTGAAGTTAAACACCTGCTCATGGTCACATAGCCCAGGCAGAAGAAAATCTCGGACTTGGAATAGATCCCAGTTGCCTGATAATTCATCTCATTATTGCCTCTAAAGCAAATTGGAGACTGGGCACAGTGGCTCCCACCTTTAATCCCAGCACCTGGGGAGGCTGAGGTGAGTGGATCACTAGAGGTCAGGAGTTCAAGACCAGTCTGGCCGACATGGTGAAACTCAGTCTCTATTGAAAATACAAAAATTAGCTCAGTGTGGTGGCACACACTTGTAATCCCAGCTACTCAGGAGGCTGAGGCATGAGAATCGCTTAAACCCAGGAGGCGGAGGTTGCAGTGAGCTGAGATCACACCATTGCACTCTAGTCTGGGTGACAGAGCGAGACTCTGTCTCAAAAAAAAAAAAATAAAGCCGGGCGTGGTGGCTCACGCCTGTAATCCCGGCACTTTGGGAGGCTGAGGCAGGCGGATTGCCTGAGATCGGGAGTTCGAGACCAGCCTGGCCAACATGGTGAAACCTTGTCTCTACTAAAACTACAAAAAAAATTAGCCAGGCGTGGTGGCGGGCGCCTGTAATCCCAGCTACTCAGGAGGCTGAGGCAGCAGAATCGTTTGAACCCGGGAGGCGGAGGTTGCAGTGAGTGGAGATCGTGCCTGTGTGCTCCAGCCTGAGCAACAAGAGCGAAACTGTCTCAAAAAAAAGAAGAAAATAAATAAATAAAAATCAGAGCACAAGAAGTACCAGTCCACCAACTCACATTTTCTATATTAATAATTCTTAACTAAAAGAAGTTCCATATTCGACAGCATTTTAGTTTTTTAATAGTACTTATTAGCATCAACCATCTTGATAATCACCAAGGGAAAAATTAAAAATACCTAGACTGCAATAAACCTTTAAATTGGATTTTCAGTGAGAATTTAGAAGCAATCACTACCTTTCTCGTTTCATTTGTGTAACCATGCAGCATAGGCACTGTGTTACATCATCTTTACGCTTTGGTATTTGAACTTATTACAGAATTTTTTCTCTAAATTGGATGTTTCTTTATATGACCTTGGAAACTGAAGTGATCTTAGCATTAAACAAAAATGCTTTTTGAAGCACCTTTCTCATTGATCACTTAGCTGCTATT